ATCAGCTATGGCATGATGTAGAAGTATGGGTAAGACAATACAGTGGAGCTGTAGATGAGCTGCGTACATGGTAGCCCCCCTTTAAGTAAATGAACTTAATACAAACTAATTAGATTAGAAACAGAATTTGGAGTATGGTTGCCAAATATTTTGAGTTGAAGGACTTGCTTTTTTACAGTATTTTTTAATGGGGAATTTTTTCAAGAAATTTCGTGAACTTGAATTTGAGAATGTTTTATTTTTACTTAAATTTTTATATTGTATGTAATCATTCCATGTGATAAGTTTTTGTTGTGTATTTGGCACTAACTCACTTTCAACAGCACAGGGGAGGGCTTTACTTGATTCTTTTTTGTTAAAAAGAAGGGATGGTGTATGGAATATTCTTAATGTCACTTGAAAAATATTGGATTACAATTAAATGAAAAACTGGTTTCTTGGTTTTTTTTTTTTTAATCCTTCAAGTTTTCCCTCATTGCTTGTGCTCTTTCCCCCATTGTCAGGCTTAAAACATACAGTATCATTGTCATCTGTCTCCTGAATAATGGTCCTGAGGTGATATTATTAATGTGGCTTTTTAAAATCAAGCTAATTATACTTGCCTAAAAGAGCCACATGTGTGTGATTCTAGCTGCCTGGTGCCTTTTGAGAGCCCTGGAGACAAGCTAGTGAATAGAGCTGAAAATTCATTCTGTATTTGATTAAATGGAACAGACTCGCTGCTCCTTACCCCAGCGGGGGCTATGAGATCTCTTGATCCCCGAAGCGGCTCCAAGACCCTGGGAATTCCATTAGCGAGCACCTGAGGAATTTCTGCCCTGCAGTGCCTTTTTTGTATGTGTGTATGTGTGTGTGTGCAGAGGGAGTGGAGCAGAGCGGGGATTGGGGGGATGCGGGCAGGGGGGGTTGAGGGGGTGGAGGGAAGGCTACATTAGAAGACTCCATATGTTGGCAGATCTAAAATCAAGGCATGACTTAACAGCTTATCTTGTAAGAGAAAAGCCCAACCCAAAGGCAGATTGCTAGTCCGGACTTTATTACAAGCAGGACTACAGTGATGTGTTTTCAGCACTGAAGTGAACTCCAGTGTAAGTACAGAAAGTGGCTTCTCTGCTTTCCCTCCGAAGCACAAGCATATACACGTTGCAGACTTGGTAAGTTTTCTTTGAATGATCTTTTGATAAATATGTAAAATTATCTTACTGTTTGGTCTTGCCTGTAAAGGCTGATGTATCGTTTTAATAACTTTCAAACTGAGAGCAAAATCAGACTTCATGTGAAACAAATGGTTTTGCAGTGATGAAATGCTTGTTTTAATAGGCATATTTTAGTTTACTATTGATAGAATTTGATTGTTTCTGTTACATTATTATTATTATAGAATTCTAATTTAGATTATGTCTTTTCTGTTGTCTTTTTAAGAATTGTATCATTTCTAGTGTTTCTGAGGCATTACTTTGCAGACTTGCTAGCAGCGCCAAGTAAATGAAAATCTATCTGCCAAAAACATTCTGTAAAATCTTTGGAGCAAAATTTTTGAGAAACATTAGTGTGTCTTCCTTCCCAAGTCCCTTTTCCCCTGCCTCAAATAATGTTTGGGCACAAACTTTTTTTCAGAATATTAGCCCAGTTTGTTTCTTGTGTACTTTTCAAGGAAGACCAGTTCTGAATGGTGGATGGTGTAGTTAATTGGTTTTCATCTACCAAGAATGTGAATTCCAATGCTCCTGGTTTTCAGCTAATGCAGAATGCAGTAGCATATTTGATGGTTCATTTGATATATTTTGTTTCCAAGTAAAGTCGTGTTGTAAATAGTGCACAGTCTTTTCCGTCCTACTCCCATGTAGCCCTCTACCAAGTTCTCCTCACAATACAGTGTGTTCAGAAAATAAAGAAGCCTTTTTGAAGATATGTTTAGCTTTTTTCCACCTTAATCCTGGGCATTTCTCCTACTACTATGGCCAGATTGAAAGGACCCTTGAATGAATTGGAGTAAACACTGCAGTTTGTGCCTGTCCGCATTCACAGCTGTTTAGTCGCTTTGCTGTGCGGTATATTTTGATGGCCAGAGAGAATAAAAAAACTAGCCCAAAGAACATTTTGTTCTGCTGTATATCTGTTGGAATGTGAGTAGGGACTCCAGTGCTTAAGAGCCACTGATGTGCCTTTCATCTTACTCGAGAAAAAATATATGGGTTATATTACTGAACTTAGCTTACATATTTTGTTTATGTTTTGTTACTTGGAACTGTGAGGCCAATTTTATTTTTATGTTACCCTAATACAAACAGAGAATTTGGACGCTGACATAGAGCTTGCTTTTCAGCTATTCTTGTTGTAGACCAGCTCACTTCTTGTTATTTATGTGAGCCTGGGCAATGATCTTGACTTAAGCCTTGGGGGTCTTTGTCTGTAAAATGGGTATAATAACAGAAATTATGTCTTACCATTGTTGTGGGATTAAATGAGATAATGAAAGTCAAGCACTTGGCATATAGTAAAACCTCTGTAAATGTTAGCTGCTGTTATTTTTATTAACTCCTCCTGTATATGTAAGTGTACATGTATTTCTCAGAAGCTAGTAATAGTGCGGGCACGTGAAACAATACAGCTTTCTTAAATTTGCAGCTGAAACTTAGAAGGCACTTGGACATTGTGTGTAATTTTTTTCCAGTTGAGGTGTAACATAGTAATATCACAAGTGTACAGCTAATGTATACTAAGTGAACAGCTAGATGAATTGTTACATATGCACATGTCTGTGGTAACCAGTACCCAGATGGAGATATAGAACATTTCCTTGGCCTTAGAAAGCTCCCTGGTGCCCATCCCAGGCAGCCCTCCCTCTTGCTAGCAGGCAGCAGCTATTCTGAAGAGTTGGAATAGATGAGTTTTGCCTGTTCGTGAACTGTATGAACATGGACTCCTACAGTATGTAGTCTTATGTTGGAGTTCTTGCACTGCTCAATAATGAGCATTGTAATAGACATAAGCCTGTGAGATTTATTCATGTTATTGAATAACATTTATTTATGTATACAGTACTAATTCATGCTTTGTAAATTGTTGTAGAGTCTTTTGTGCGGTTTGAAATTCATAATAATTCATTTTATTGGCACATTGGATACACAGTCTTTGGGGGAAAAAAGAAAATAACACTTCTTCCTACATTACTAGAAAATCAGATCCCAATGGCTATCTTAGGAAAACAACCATGACCTCATTTTTATTCACAGAACTGGGTTTATTCACTACTTGAAGGTATAATTACCTTCAGTTACAATTCCATAAACCAAATACTTTGAAAACTGTATTCATTTTTATGTGTGTGTTTTTAGGAGGGAGCCTCAAAATAGGGGAAAAGGACCATCTAAGGTAGCTTATATCCTTCATGCTTAGGACTAAATGCCGTAATCAACACTTAGCGTTGTACAGAAGTAACCACCAGTCCAGCATTAGTATAATATTCTTTGAGTTTAAAATGAAACAGTACAATGCTTTTCTGAAGAAAAAAGAAAAGTCCACCATAAAAGGAAGAAAGTGGAGCTAGGATGTTATACTGCAGGAAGATTTTGAGGAACAGGACCAAGCACTTATATCAGGAAGAAGAGTTTTGGCCACTAACCTATTAACAATTGTGGTCAGGCTATGCCTATACATTCAGAATTTGTTTGTATTGTTGAAATTCTCTAATATGCTAAATAAAATTTATTTCACAGACAGACAAGATGATTCAGTAGATGAAATCAGAAGGGTTTTTGTTTGTTTGTTTTAAATTTTGGAAGGGACTTTGGCTGTGGTTAATAGCTTGTATTTCTGTTATTGGAAATGTTGATTAAGGATTTTGTGGGTGTTCTGCTTGAACACTAGCCATTTTTCTCTCAGGAGACATTGTATTTTTCAACATTTATAATTTTATTAAATCTGACTATTCATAGCTCTTGACACAAGGTCATTCTTCACATACAGCCATATGCAGGATGGGTTCCTCTGGACTGGAGAAGGGCAAATTGTCCCCTTTTCTTCCTAAATCAGACCATCCGTGGTCAGGATTTCATTGGGGGTTGGGAGCGTTGAAATAGTGATACATGATTCATCTTTTGATCTATAGGCGTCCTCAAAGATGCAGATTATGTTTCAGAAGAAAGAAGAACTATCCAACAAATAGAGCTGCCTCATGTGAAGCAGTGCTGTTTGGAAGGGGCATGGACTCCTGATTCCTGGAAGTGTTGTAATGGCATTTGCAAAGGCTGCTGTGGGAAGAATCTCTTTCTTGGGTGCAACATTGAACCAAATAACCTCTAAGGCATTTGTAGGACTGAGGTTCCATGAAATAGGCTTTTATGGTATGCCTAGGCTACATACCCACCACGTACATGATTTTGGAGGTAGGAAATATGTTAAAAGTTACCAACAGCCAGGTTTAGATTTTCTTTCCTTTTTCTTTTTTAGTGAACCAAGGACTGGGTTTTGCTCTGGAAGCCTGTCCTGATTGCTTCTGTAATCTGGCGCTATGCATCCGGATCTTGGACCCTTATGTACACTGCTGTATGTTACTCTTACAATTCTGTGCTCTTCTGTGAGTTCAGGTAAGAGTAGAATTGGGGAGGGGGTGGTTTGGTTTCTTTGCATATGGGGAATATTCCCTTGTAGACTTGGCACCTTATTTTACTTCTGAGCCGCTCTCTGCTGTCCAGAAACTTGGTGGACCTGTAGTACTGCATTGTTCTGCTCAACCTGTGACCACTCGTATCTCATGGCTGCATAACGGAAAAACATTGGATGGAAACCTGGAACATGTTAAGATTCATCAGGGGACTCTGACAATTCTTTCTCTCAACTCCTCTCTTTTGGGTTACTACCAGTGCCTTGCCAACAATAGCATCGGTGCCATTGTGAGTGGCCCTGCGACAGTATCTGTGGCAGGTGAGTTTAATTTTGTCCCTGTTAGGTATGGGTATTTATTTATCTGTTTCCTTATATATTTCAGTTCTTGGTGATTTTGGTTCATCCACAAAGCATGTTATTACAGCAGAAGAAAAAAGTGCTGGTTTCATTGGCTGCAGGGTACCGGAGAGTAACCCCAAAGCTGAGGTGCGCTATAAAATCCGGGGAAAATGGCTGGAACATTCCACAGGTGAGACCTTTTGTGAAAAGCCGGTGGCACACAGAGGCCTAACTGCACTCCCTTCCTTCCTCAGAGAATTACTTAATCCTTCCATCAGGAAATCTTCAGATTTTGAATGTATCCTTAGAGGACAAGGGATCATACAAATGTGCAGCTTATAATCCTGTCACACATCAATTAAAAGTTGAACCTATTGGCCGAAAGCTCCTTGTGAGTCGTAAGTATTTGGGAGAATAATGGTAACTGGAACTAATAATCTCTCATCTCCTTTCCTTTTCCAGGTCCTTCTTCAGATGATGTTCACATTCTTCACCCCACCCATTCACAGGCATTAGCTGTTCTTTCTCGTAGCCCTGTAACCTTGGAGTGTGTGGTGAGTGGGGTCCCGGCTCCTCAAGTGTATTGGCTAAAGGACGGGCAGGACATTGCACCAGGAAGCAACTGGAGAAGGTTGTATTCTCATCTTGCCACTGATAGCGTTGACCCGGCGGACTCCGGAAACTATTCCTGCATGGCGGGAAACAAGTCTGGAGATGTAAAATATGTGACTTACATGGTTAATGTACTTGGTAAGATGTTAGTTTTTAATTTTTTTCAAATGGCTAGAGTTTAATTTGTGTGTTTTATTTTCAGAACATGCTTCCATTTCTAAAGGACTACAGGATCAGATAGTGTCTCTGGGTGCCACAGTACACTTTACCTGCGACGTTCATGGGAACCCAGCCCCCAACTGTACCTGGTTTCACAATGCACAGCCTATTCATCCTTCTGCACGACATCTAACTGCAGGAAACGGACTGAAAATCAGTGGGGTTACTGTGGAAGATGTTGGGATGTATCAGTGTGTAGCAGATAATGGGATTGGATTTATGCACTCTACTGGAAGACTTGAAATTGAAAATGGTAGGCTTTTAGGTCGTGCCAGTCATAAGAACCATTTTTCATATGTGAATTACTTTTTTAATAGACGGTGGATTCAAGCCAGTTATAATTACGGCACCAGTAAGTGCAAAGGTTGCAGACGGAGACTTTGTTACTCTGTCCTGCAATGCCAGTGGGCTGCCGGTTCCGGTCATTCGTTGGTATGACAGCCATGGATTGATAACCAGCCATCCATCTCAAGTCCTGAGATCGAAATCCCGAAAATCACAGTTATCAAGACCTGAGGGCTTGAACCTGGAGCCTGTGTACTTCGTCCTGTCCCAAGCTGGTGCAAGCTCTCTCCATATTCAGGCTGTGACTCAGGAACATGCGGGGAAATACATCTGCGAAGCTGCAAATGAACATGGTACCACACAGGCAGAAGCATCTCTCATGGTTGGTGAGTTGCCATTATTATTTATTTTTAGTTGACTTCAAGCTGTCTCCTCTCTCTCTCCCTGCAGTTCCTTTTGAAACAAATACAAAAGCAGAGACAGTCACACTTCCTGATGCTGCTCAGAATGATGACAGAAGTAAGAGAGATGGTTCAGAAACTGGGTTACTGAGCTCATTTCCGGTGAAGGTCCATCCCAGTGCAGTGGAATCAGCACCAGAGAAAAACGCCAGCGGCATCTCTGTTCCTGATGCCCCCATCATACTGAGCCCCCCACAGACCCACACACCAGACACGTACAACCTGGTGTGGAGGGCAGGCAAGGATGGTGGGCTGCCCATCAATGCTTACTTTGTGAAGTATCGAAAGGTAATGTCTTGTCGTTTATCATCTTTCTCGGCTTTTCTTTTCTGGTGTGTTTTCTCTTGGGCAGCTGGATGATGGGGTTGGCATGCTGGGAAGCTGGCACACGGTTCGAGTCCCAGGAAGTGAAAATGAGCTCCATTTAGCTGAGCTGGAGCCATCTAGTCTTTATGAAGTCTTGATGGTAGCAAGAAGCGCAGCAGGTGAAGGCCAACCTGCCATGCTTACCTTCCGAACCAGCAAAGGTGAGTGAGGGCTTCCTTTGGAGGAATGAGCTATGTTACTGTATATGTTTATTTACCTTTCTAGAAAAAACAGCGTCATCAAAAAACACCCAGGCATCCTCTCCACCCGTGGGCATCCCTAAGTATCCCGTTGTTTCAGAGGCTGCAAACAACAATTTTGGAGTGGTACTTACAGATTCCTCTAGGCACAGTGGAGGTAAAAAGAAGAATATTTTATTGTTTCTTTACTGGGTTATTGAAATGAACGTTTCCGTGTTTAGTTCCAGAGGCACCAGATCGGCCTACCATCTCCACTGCATCAGAGACATCAGTCTATGTCACTTGGATTCCTCGGGCAAACGGGGGTTCTCCAATCACTGCCTTCAAAGTCGAATATAAACGGATGAGGACCAGCAATTGGCTGGTGGCAGCTGAAGACATCCCTCCTTCCAAACTTTCAGTGGAAGTTCGTAGTTTAGAACCAGGTAGTAATATTCAAACGTTTCCTTTTACCATCTGTTGTTTGTTTGTTTTTGTTTTCCCTCAAAGGTTCAACATACAAATTTAGGGTCATTGCCATCAACCATTATGGTGAGAGTTTTCGGAGTTCAGCATCTCGTCCTTATCAAGTGGTTGGGTTCCCCAATCGCTTTTCCAGCCGTCCAATAACTGGACCTCACATTGCATACACAGAGGCTGTCAGCGATACTCAGATCATGCTAAAGTGGACGGTCAGTACACATCTTCTGGAATGAGATTTTGTCTCTTTGACAAGTCTTTGCTTCTGTTTTTTAGTACATTCCATCAAGTAACAATAACACTCCCATTCAAGGATTTTATATCTATTACCGACCAACAGATAGTGACAATGACAGTGATTACAAGAGGGATGTTGTAGAAGGTAAGTCCCCTGGCACACTGGAGTCCCTGTAATGATGTGTAAAGCCTTTTATTTTTCCTTTTAGGTTCAAAGCAGTGGCACATGATTGGCCACCTGCAGCCAGAAACCTCCTATGACATTAAAATGCAATGCTTCAATGAAGGAGGAGAAAGTGAATTTAGCAATGTGATGATCTGCGAGACTAAAGGTAGGAGAATTTTTGCTTTTCCCTGGACAGTGTGACATCATGTTTTCCTTTATATTTCAACTAGTGAAACGTGTTCCTGGAGCTTCTGAATATCCTGTCAAAGACTTGAGTACCCCTCCAAATTCTTTGGGAAGTGGAGGAAATGTGGGGCCTGCAACCAGCCCTGCCAGAAGCAGTGACATGTTATATCTGATCGTTGGCTGTGTGCTGGGCGTCATGGTCCTCATTCTGATGGTTTTCATTGCAATGTGCCTGTGGAAGAATCGCCAGCAGAATACCATACAAAGTAAGTCACTCATAAATATCTCCTTCTCTTTTGCGTGTGTGTCTTTTTTGTTCTCTTTTAACAGAATATGACCCACCAGGATATCTCTACCAAGGATCAGATATGAACGGGCAGATGGTGGACTACACCACTCTCTCAGGAGCAAGTCAGATAAATGGAAATGTTCACGGAGGCTTCCTAACCAATGGCGGTCTCAGCAGTGGCTATTCCCACCTTCACCATAAGGTCCCCAATGCAGTCAATGGAATTGTGAATGGGAGCCTAAATGGAGGGCTTTACTCCGGGCACAGCAACTCTCTAACCAGGACACACGTGGATTTTGAACATCCTCATCATCTAGTGAATGTAAGAGACCTAACTATAAATAAAAGCCCCTCTTTCTTTTTCTCTGACACTCCTTCCTGTCCAGGGTGGTGGAATGTACACGGCCGTGCCTCAGATTGACCCTCTGGAGTGTGTTAACTGCCGAAATTGTCGAAACAACAATAGGTATGTTAATAATGTGTCTGCACAAGCTGTTGCAATTCTGTTTCTTTTGGTTTAACCTCTGCAGGTGTTTCACCAAAACCAACAGCACTTTCAGCAGCAGCCCTCCTCCTGTGGTCCCTGTGGTAGCACCTTATCCTCAGGATGGTTTGGAAATGAAGCCCCTCAGTCACGTGAAGGTGCCTGTATGCCTGACTTCCGCAGTCCCTGATTGTGGCCAGTTGCCGGAGGAGAGCGTCAAGGACAATGTGGAACCAGTCCCTACTCAGCGTACCTGCTGTCAGGACATTGTAAATGACGTCAGCTCTGATGGCTCAGAAGATCCAGCAGAGTTCAGCAGAGGTCAGGAAGGCATGATCAACCTTAGGATTCCAGATCATCTTCAGTTAGCTAAGAGCTGTGTATGGGAAGGTGATGCTTTCAGAGTTTCCCCTCTATGATTATGATAATGCTCCCAAACCCTGCTGTGTTTCAGGAGACAGCTGTGCCCATTCAGAAACAGAGATCAACATTGTAAGTTGGAATGCTCTTATTTTGCCACCTGTCCCCGAGGGCTGTGCTGAGAAGACAATGTGGTCTCCACCTGGCATTCCTTTAGACAGCCCGACAGAGGTCCTTCAGCAGCCCCGGGAAACCTGAGGACATGCAAACAACCAGTCATGTTCCAACTTCAAGCCGGTAACTGCACACAACAGGCCTGGGAGCGAACTGTGTGAAGGACCTTAATTCAAATCAGAGAAAATCATTATTTATTTTTTTGTAGTAGTAATGTCATATGAATGTATCTTAAAACGTGTGCCCTTTTATATTATTTATGCCTTAAATGTTTTCTTCCCCATTCCTTCCTCCCCCTCGGTAGGAAACAACCTTGTTTTGCATAGTATTCAGTCACCTGGAGGGCAGAGGGGTCCTTCCATGTTTTCTAACAGCTATAGTGACAGCAAGAGCTCCTCATGCAAAGGATCCCATCTCTTGGCTGCTTCGGCTAGGAGGGAATGCAGGGGCCCGTTGAAGGTTGCCACCAGCTGGGTTTTCAGGTGGAAAATGGTCTTTCAATAGTGTATTCTCAGACTTTTTTTTGTTTGTTTTTTGAGATGGAGTCTTGCTGTCATCCAGGCTGGAGTGCAATGGCTCGATCTTGGCTCACTGCAACCTCCGCCTCCCAGGTTCAAGCAATTCTCCCGCCTCAGCCTCCTGAGTAGCTGGGACTACAGGCACCTGCCACCACGTCCAGCTAATTGTCTTGTATTTTTATTAGAGACAAGGTTTCAGGCTGGTTTTGAACTCCTGACCTCAAGTGATCCACCCGCCTCCGCCTCCCAAAGTGCGAGGATTACAGGCGTGAGCCACCACGTCTGGCCTGTATTATCAGACTTCCTGAGAACACTTTGAAATCAACTGCAGTTGTGACCCATGTTTATAATAACAGACCTGGCTGACGGATTTTACAAGAGTGCCTTCCACAGAAGTGGTAATGTGACCTGTTGACTTTGTATCTGCACGTGGGCACGAGTGATGTTCAGTTTGCTAGGCACTAGTCATAGTGTTATGGACGTGGTGGAGTGTAAGGTCTTGATGAATTACGGCAGTATGCAGAAAAGGAACCAAGGCCAGAGAGACAAATAATGCCTCATGTCCCACTGCTTTAAAATTACATTAATTTATAAAATGGCCACTATGGGCTCTTTTTGACTGTTTCTCGGAGTAGGAACAAAATAAGACATTAAATGGTGGCTTGAAGAGAAAGATACACATTTTCAGAAGAAAGAAAGGGGAGGGCTGCAGGGAGCCTGTCTTGGCGGGAGCTCTCCAGTCTGTTGGATTAGCACAGGGACACGCTTATGGTGCCATGACGCCGAAACTAGTCATCCCCCATCTCCAGCATAGGCAACGGCCTGCAGGGGTGAGTGTCAGAAAAGACTTACTTTGGAAGAAAAGGGTTTTTTTTTGTTTGTTTGTTTTTTGTTTTTTTTTGTTTGTTTGTTTTGGGTTTTTTTCCTGAAATTTCCTGATACCTTTTTCAGAATGTCACCCTTGTAAATAGGCACCTAAAGCCAAGTTGGTCAGCAGAGCTCCTGACCACGGCTGCCTCTGCGTGACAAGGACATTTGCAGCTGCCTTTGGAAGGCTCTTCACATTAAAAAACAATAATTATGTAAGTGTGTTTCATAGCTTGAGTCAAGCTTTCAAGGATCACTGCTCCTTTGTGCATTGTGCATCCCTTTGGGGAAAGAAACAGAAAATTATTCTCTTTCTATAGAGTCAAGCAATTCCAGCAGAAGTGAAGAAATGTTAGTTTCCCAGAAATCGCAGTGGAATAGAATACAATACTGTGTTAACCAACTTTCTGTATAAATGCATCAGTATTCCCTTACATATGTCTATATATTTTATAATAGAACTGTTAGTGAAAATGTGCTTGTTTAAGCTGGGTCACTATGCAAGAGTTACTTCCAGTAGAATGTAGTGAATGTAATTCCCTAGTCGGATATTAGGGATGCTGTAGACCCAAGTTCTACATTCCAGATGTCCGTGCCTATAGTATACTGGATTTATTCTTCATGTTGCTTAAATGCAGTTAGCTCTGGAGGGGGATAGCTGCATCCCTTACTTCTGTGACTAGCAAAGGACAAAGTCCCAGCGCACAGAATATGAAAACATACCCTGTGTTAGCCAATCAAGTTACAGCAATGCTGTCACAAAGGGAGTTTTAGAAAACTGGGGAGTCATTGTCCGTAGACAGCCATTTTGATTTAGGAAACAGGTGTATTAGCATGAGCCTTAGGTCATGAACTGCTTTTAAAGATTGAGTTTGAATATGGGATCTGTCCACGAGGAAGAGAAAATGGCTTTACCTTTAGGACAATCTCATTGTGGACTGCTTTATTTATATTATTAGTAACGCTGTTTTAAGTGTTATTCTTTTTATTGTATTTTATTTATAAAAAATGCCTTTATATATTGAAATATATAAATATATATATATAAACACACACACACACACACACACACACATATATATATATATATATAATTGCCTTTATATTTAGGCGGTATGAGTTCTCCCTAAGCGTGAGTTGGCTCTGCCCTGCACAGGCACCCAAACAGTCCTACCTAATGTCACTTCACCAGGAAATGAGAGGACATGGTACAGTGTGGGAGACAGCACTAACACGTGCTGAATAACTACTGTGTACCAGGCACTGTGCTCGGTGCTTGTTACTGTTAACTCATTTAACCCCCACAACTCATCTACAAAGTTGGCATTAAAATCCCCAAGTCACTCAGTGAGCCATGGGACCTGAATCCGAACCTAGTTTATCTGGAGCCATAATCTGGGCTCCTCCCATTTTTCCATACTGCTTTCCAAAAGCATTGTGGTTCACTCTTTGGATGGAACCAGTCCCGTTCCGTATGCTGTGATCTATCCCTGCCGTGGAATTCCTCCGAGGCTCCAACTCCGCAGCCAGAGAAGCTGCTCTCTGGCCTCCGCGGGCAGAGCTCTGCTTATGACTTCGTCTTCCAGAGGTCCACATTTCTCCCCTTGACGCCCCCTGTCTACCACCTCCACCTGGAAATTTGATCTTTACTGTGCTCAGTGATCACGAAATTGGTCAAGCCTATTCATGTTCCTTCTCATCTAGAATTCTGTGTGATTGTTTTAGCATAAACTGCCCCGCTCCCACTGTATCATTTCACGATCTCCTTTTAATGTTTTTCTTTCAGTTTTGCACTGACAGTCTGGTGACAGGTGCTGCCAGGGTGCAAGTTACATTGCAATGTTCTAAACCTTTTGAAGTGTTCTTAGCAAAAGCCTTTCTTTCTGGGTGTTTTTGTCGAATGAGTCTATGAAGACTCAATGCATCCATCTTGGGCTGATCATGCCACAGATCTCATTCCAGCTATAGTACTGCCAAGAAGTGAAGTTTATCATTGAATTTTACCTGTGTTGCTCTCTTTTAAAGTAATGACTTTGAGATGCATGCTTTGTATCATATTGAAAAGTATGTTTTATTTTCCTTAAAGTTGTAATATTGTGTGTGAAACTGTACATATTTTAAATGATGTAGCTTTGGCAGGTTTTATTTGGTTGATATGATTTTATATTAAAAGAGAAGGCTGCTTTCATATAGCATAGCCCCTGAAGGTGGGAATACTCCCTGTTTGTACAACGCTGCTTATAGTTTGTGATTGGGGTGGGCGAATGTCTTCCTCTGAAATTCTTTGGAACCCCCCACCCCTGTCCTCCCCTGAAACTCCCCTGTGCACACCCCTCTGTTCTGACTGCAGAGATCAAGGCCCTGAAGGAGCAGGATCTTGGGCAAGTGTTTTAGGGGACGCTGAGAACATACCTGACCCTGGGGGCGATGTGGAGGCAGGCCCACCTCCTCGGGGCAACTTTGCGTTTCCTTGGAGGGAAGGGAGGTGGGTAGGAGAGGAGCTTGGGAGGATGAGGAGGAGCGGTCCCGCCTCACACATTGTCTATTTTTACCATTAACCGAGCGCCACATGTTTATGAACTTCAGGATAGAAATTTAGCCTCCTTGTGAAAACGTTTTGTTTTACTGCCCTAAGAAAATACACATCTCTAGGCTTGTCTGACCAGAAAGCCAGCAAAGTCTTTTGCATCGGGTGTGGCCCTTTTGTATTTTATTTCCCATATTTAAATAAGCCTTCCTTAAACCCTAGCCCCAGTCCTGAGAGCTTTGAGGGTAGCCGAAACCCCTTATCTAATAAAGTCTAACTCTGTGAGAACCACAGAATCTTCTTAAGCTTCTCAATTTTCTGTCTC